GGTTTGTTCATTCTCATTGCTGTCCAGTCTTCTACTCTGTTAAGCATTTATCCATTATATAGTTGTACTTCATATAGTTTTTGGTATGTATGGAATATTTCATCAAAATAATTTTAAAAATAAATAAATTACACATTAAAACTGTAATAACTGCATGAAGATCTGCCTTAGGAGTTTTTGCCGTTCAGAAGGATGAATCAGCCCGTTAGCCTTGTCCCTGAGTAATAATTTAATACACTTATTAGGGTTTCAGGAGAGGTCCGGGGTATGCCAGACAACCACAGGGAAAGTCATTCCAAATCATTTACGGGACACTGACTCGATACACAGTCTTGTGCTGGGTTCTGTGGAGGACCAACATAAAAACTCAAACTCAGTTTCTTCACTCATAGCTGACATTTCTTTTCTTTTCTTTTCTTTTTCTTTTTTTTTTTTTTTTTTTTTTTTTTTGAGATGAAGTCTCGCTCTGTCTCCCAGGCTGGAGTGCAGTAGCACGATCTCGGCTCACTGCAACCTCCACCTCCCGGGTTCAAGCGATTCTGGTGCCTCTCAGCTTCCTAAGTAGCTGGGATTACAGGCACATGTCACCACGCCTGGCTAATTTTTGTATTTTTTGTAGAGACAGGGTTTCGCCATGTTGGCCACGCTGGTCTCGAACTCCTGACCTCAAGTGATCCACCCAACTCATGGCTGACCTTTCTTAGGAGTGAAAGAGACCTCAGAATGTACTTCCAGACTGACAAGAGCTAGACAGGCAGGACCACTTCTCTGCATGGTTTTTTGCATGGAAAGTCTTTATTTGAGCCCCTTAGCTGATGTGGAATCAGAAGAGCAAAAAGGTCATCTTCAGAGTGGCCTGGGCTGGGTCCTTTTCTCTCCAGGATAGAAAAGTGGTGGTCACTTTATCCCTAGTAGACATGCTGCTGGGCTTTATCGCCCCAGCATTCCCATCCCCTCCAGAGCCCCTTGTCACTCCAGACCAGCGAGTGTGGGCCTTTATCTGGACTCTGCTTCCTCCCTGGGGACACCAGGTCTTGGAGCAAGAGAACTTGGCAGGCTCTCCCCATGGCAGTCTTATTCCTCCTCCTGTTCCTATGTGGAACTCCCCAGGCTGCAGGTAAGGGGCAAGAGGTACGGGATTCCTTAGCTGTCTCTGGCCTCATACAACCCTCTTCCCACAGACAACATGCAGGCCATCTATGTGGCCTTGGGGGAGGCAGTAGAGCTGCCATGTCCCTCACCACCTACTCTACATGGGGACGAACACCTGTCATGGTTCTGCAGCCCTGCAGCAGGCTCCTTCACCACCCTGGTAGCCCAAGTCCAAGTGGGCAGGCCAGCCCCAGACCCTGGAAAACCAGGAAGGGAATCCAGGCTCAGACTGCTGGGGAACTATTCTTTGTGGTTGGAGGGATCCAAAGAGGAAGATGCCGGGCGGTACTGGTGCGCTGTGCTAGGTCAGCACCACAACTACCAGAACTGGAGGGTGTACGACGTCTTGGTGCTCAAAGGTGAGTGGGGGCATGCAGACCAGGGGCTACTGGAAGAACTGAGGAATCCCTCTCTCCCCTACAGGATCCCAGTTATCTGCAAGGGCTGCAGATGGATCCCCCTGCAATGTCCTCCTGTGCTCTGTGGTCCCCAGCAGACGCATGGACTCTGTGACCTGGCAGGAAGGGAAGGGTCCCGTGAGGGGCCGTGTTCAGTCCTTCTGGGGCAGTGAGGCTGCCCTGCTCTTGGTGTGTCCTGGGGAGGGGCTTTCTGAGCCCAGGAGCCGAAGACCAAGAATCATCCGCTGCCTCATGACTCACAACAAAGGGGTCAGCTTTAGCCTGGCAGGTAAACTGAGGAAGGAGACGGAAAGGGATGTTCTCCCATCCCTCTGGTCTGGCCCTTACTACAGCCTCCATCGATGCTTCTCCTGCCCTCTGTGCCCCTTCCACGGGCTGGGACATGCCTTGGATTCTGATGCTGCTGCTCACAATGGGCCAGGGAGTTGTCATCCTGGCCCTCAGCATCGTGCTCTGGAGGCAGAGGGTCCGTGGGGCTCCAGGCAGAGGTGAGTCCCTCCCTCCCCGGGGAAAGAAGAGGGCCCAGGTCCAGCGCCTCTTTTCTCCTGCCAGGAAACCGAATGCGGTGCTACAACTGTGGTGGAAGCCCCAGCAGTTCTTGCAAAGAGGCCGTGACCACCTGTGGCGAGGGCAGACCCCAGCCAGGCCTGGAACAGATCAAGCTACCTGGAAACCGTGAGTCCTCAGTTTCTCCCTCTTCCAGCAGCGTCCAACACCCCAGTTTCATTCTCTCTCTCAGCCCCAGTGACCTTGATTCACCAACATCCAGCCTGCGTCGCAGCCCATCATTGCAATCAAGTGGAGACAGAGTCGGTGGGAGACGTGACTTATCCAGCCCACAGGGACTGCTACCTGGGAGACCTGTGCAACAGCGCCGTGGCAAGCCATGTGGCCCCTGCAGGCATTTTGGCTGCAGCAGCTACCGCCCTGACCTGTCTCTTGCCAGGACTGTGGAGCGGATAGGGGGAGTAGGAGTAGAGAAGGGAACAAGGGAGCAAGGGAACAAGGGACATCTGAACATCTAATGTGAGAAGAGAAACATCCTTCTGTGAGTCATTAAAATCTATGAACCACTCTACAGCTGACTGGAAAATTACATCTATCTTTGGT